ATCTCCAAACTGCTCTCCGTGGTGGCTGAATTCATTTACATTCCCACCGACAGTGTACAAGTGTTCCCTTCTCTCTCAAGCTTTGCCAGCATCTGATTTTAGGTTTTTTTGTTTTGTTTTGTTTTTTACTTTTTATCAAAAGCCATTCTGACTGATATGAGATGGTATCTCGTGGTGGTTTCGATTTACATTCCCCGAATAGTTAGTGATGTGGAGCATTTTTTCATATAGTTGTTGGCCAGTGTTGAAGGAGGGGCCTGCAGGGAGGTGTCTGGGTCATGGGGGTGGATCCCTCATGAGTGACTTAGTGCCACCCCCTTGGCGATGAGTGTGTTCACTCAGATCTGGTTGTTCACAAGTGTGTGGCTCCTCCTCACCCCTTGCTCCCACTCTCACCATGTGGTGTGCCTGTTCCTGCTTCGCCTTCCACCGTGAGGAAAACTCCCTGAGGGCCTCCCCAGAAGCTGAGCAGAGGTGGGTGCCATGCTTGTGCAGCCTGCAGAACCATGAGCCATTCTAACCTCTTTCCTTTATAAATTACCCAGCCTCAAGTATTTCTTTAGAGCAATGCAAAGAATGGTCTAACACACCCGGAAAGCTGAGACTGGCATGAGTATAAAGATCGTGGATAATTTTGAAATCTAAAAATGTAAAATTAATATTATTGAGGGAGTCAACACAGGAAAGATGAGAGCACGTGGGCAGAGGCTGTTGCCCATTGGTCACATGTGGTCAGCAGAGAGCAGGTGACCAGCACCCTGGAGCTTTGCAGGAAGAACCAGACAGCCTGGAGCTGAGGTTTTAATTGTAGGGGCCAAAACAAATGGGGAAAAAGACAAATTTAGAAAACAAAGAAAGTAGATGCTCAACTGAGCCAGAAGGAAGTCACTAGCAAAGAGGAAAAAAATAGAGCTCTGGAAAAATAGTGTAAACAGTCACAAGAAAGGGACCCTGTGTCATGCCTGACATCTGGACAGGTATATAAAGAGCCCAGGCTCAGGGAGCTCCACACCTGCACCTCCCTCTCACCTGCTCCTCTACCTGCTCCACCCTCAATCCACCAGAACCATGGGCTGCTGTGGCTGCTCCAGAGGCTGTGGCTCCGGCTGTGGGGGCTGTGGCTCCAGCTGTGGGGGTTGTGGCTCTGGCTGTGGGGGCTGTGGCTCCGGCCGTGGGGGCTGTGGCTCTGGCTGTGGGGGCTGCAGCTCCAGCTGTGGGGGATGTGGCTCCAGATGTTATGTGCCTGTCTGCTGCTGCAAGCCCGTGTGCTCCTGGGTGCCAGCCTGTTCCTGCACCAGCTGTGGCTCCTGTGGGGGCTCCAAGGGGGGCTGTGGCTCCTGTGGGGGCTCCAAGGGGGGCTGTGGCTCCTGTGGGGGTTCCAAGGGGGGCTGTGGTTCTTGTGGCTGCTCCCAGTCCAGCTGTTGTAAGCCCTGTTGCTGCTCCTCAGGCTGTGGATCATCCTGCTGCCAGTCCAGCTGCTGCAAGCCCTGCTGCTGCCAGTCCAGCTGCTGTGTCCCCGTGTGCTGCCAGTCCAGCTGCTGCAAGCCCTGTTGCTGCCAGTCCAACTGTTGTGTCCCTGTGTGCTGCCAGTGTAAGATCTGAGGCTCTGGACCCAGACCTTCAGGTTTCTCCTGTTTGGTGAAAGCATTTCTTATGGTTCCCTGAGTCAGTTCGTCCCACACATCCTCCCTGAGGCACCTGCACCTGCTCTAGCTCACCATCCATGCACACACCTCCTTCCATGGCTCAGCTCTCCTCTGGGCCCTGCCTTCAGCCTCCTCACTCCAGAAACGTGTGTTTCCCTGATGCGGGAGGTGTCCTCGCCTGGACGCAGGCACCCAGCCGACTGCCACGATGTTCCCTGCACTTGGGTGTGGACCATCTTCTTCTTCTCCCTGGGCTGACTGAGATGCAAGGTCTGACCCCACAAGGCCAGGCCGACGTTTCTGAGTGATCACTAAGAACCAGCTTCTCAACCACCATCAGGACCCTGGATCCTCCTGGGCCGCTGCCTGTTCTCCTGTGGCCCAAGTGTGACCAGGAAGGTCTCTTTCCTTCCTGTTGTCTCCATCTGTTTAAAAAAAAATAACAAAATAATGAATGAATTTCCTTGCAATAAAGCCTCTCATGTCTGTAAATCAACTGTATACTTGGTGCAATTCTGTCCAACCCCT